GCTGGGATTACAGGTGCCCGCCACAACGCCCAGCTAATTTTGTAGTTTTAGTAGAGACGGGGTTTCACCATGTTGGCCAGGCTGGTCTTGACCTCTTGACCTCAGGTGATCTACCCGCCTCTGCTTCCCAAACTGCTAGGATTACAGGCGTGAGCCACCGCGCCCAACCTCTGGAGGCATCTTTCTAAAACAAATCTGATCTAAAATTGCTATTGGTTCCCCAATGCCCTCGGGATAAAATGTGACCATCCAGTCGCAAGTTACTCTGAAGGCCACTTTCCTAACACCTCTCTTTTCCCATTTTCCTGCCTCTGCAGCTAACACAATTCCCTTGACATTTCAGCTTGTCTGCTGACGTTTTTCCTCCCAACAGTCGCAGACTTCTTTGCCTGTAAAGCCCTTCTCGGCGTGGCTAACATCCCACTCTCCCTCCGCCAGGAACAGGTTCAGCCTCCCCTGCAGGCTGAGCGCCTGCACTACGCGCAGGCTGAGCCCTCAGCGCTGAGGGCCGCGCAACCAGGCTGGGCCTTACCCTCCGTGCCCCAGATGCGGATTCTCCGGTCGCCGCCGCACGAGGCCAGCAGGGTCCCCGCGGGGTTCCAGGCCAGGAACCAGCAGCGGGAGTCCGGGTGCGCCGGGACACGGCCCAGCAGCACCAGCGAGTCCTTCATGTCGGCCCGACGCAGGGGGAGGTGGGGGCGGGCAGAGTCCGCTGAGCAGACAGCGGGTCTCACCGCGCGCGTCTGCGTACCGCCCACTCCAGGCTTCCGCGGCCGACAGAGGCTCCCGCTTCCGCCGGAGGACCTGGGTCGCCCCGGAAACTCAACTGCCCACTGCTGCGGCCGCCATACCCTCTGGGAGTTGTAGTCGCTCCCCTCACCTCGGCAGGGAAAGCATCGCGGGACCGCCTCGAACTACCAGTCCCGTGAGGCCCTGCGCAGAGCCGGCGGCGCGCCCAGGCTGTGACGCGCGCGGGGGACGGGGCGGGGAGCCGGAGGAGGCGGAGGCAGAGGAGGAGGAAGCCGGAAGTGCATCGGCCCCGGGTCTGTCCGGGCGTTGCGGGATTGGGGCCTGGGAACGCTCGGCCCCCGGCAGCCGAGAAGCCCGTGACTGGGCTGAGCAGCACCATCCCAGCCCTGGGGCCTGCTGACTGGTGAGGAACAGTGGGCGGCGTGGGGAGGGTCTACCCCCCTATCCTCTGGTGTCAACCCTGACAGCCCAGTCCCGGCTTCACCTGCAGCGAACCCGGAGCGTTGCTATCCTCCACCGGACTGTCAGGCTCTGCGCGCCCCGCGGAGGTCGGCGGCGACCAGCAGCGACTGCGGAGCGACGGCGGGCGGCCCCGGGCATGTACGCCCCCGGAGGCGCAGGGCTGCCCGGCGGGCGCCGGCGGAGGAGCCCGGGAGGCAGCGCTCTGCCCAAGCAGCCGGAGCGTAGCCTGGCCTCGGCCCTGCCTGGCGCCCTGTCTATCACGGCGCTGTGCACTGCCCTCGCCGAGCCCGCCTGGTTGCACATCCACGGAGGCACCTGTTCGCGCCAGGAGCTGGGGGTCTCCGACGTGTTGGGCTATGTGCACCCGGACCTGCTGAAAGGTGAGGGTGCTGCGCGCTGGCCCTTAAAGCCTGGGGCCGTGAAAATTTGGTTCTCCCTCTACAGATTTCTGCATGAATCCCCAGACAGTGCTGCTCCTGCGGGTCATCGCCGCCTTCTGTTTCCTGGGCATCCTGTGTAGTCTCTCCGCTTTCCTTCTGGATGTCTTTGGGCCGAAGCATCCTGCTCTGAAGATCACTCGTCGCTATGCCTTCGCCCATATCCTAACGGGTAAGCCGTGAGCCTGCTCACAGTGGGAGAGGTTCCCCTTCTGTGCTGTCCCTCTGTCTCCTAGTTCTGCAGTGTGCCACCGTCATTGGCTTTTCTTATTGGGCTTCTGAACTCATCTTGGCCCAGCAGCAGCAGCATAAGAAGTACCATGGATCCCAGGTCTATGTCACCTTCGCCGTTAGCTTCTACCTGGTGGCAGGAGCTGGTGGAGCCTCAATCCTGGCCACGGCAGCCAACCTCCTGCGCCACTACCCCACAGAGGAAGAGGAGCAGGCGCTGGAGCTGCTCTCAGAGATGGAAGAGAACGAGCCCTACCCGGCGGAATATGAGGTCATCAACCAGTTCCAGCCACCCCCTGCTTACACACCCTAATGCCAGCCCTGGGCTCTCTTCCTCGGCAGCCCCTCCCTCAACTCTGCAGCTCCTCTCGCACCCAGAGGAGCTCCTTTCCCCAGCAGGCCTCACTGGTAGGATCCTGACCATCTTCTCCAAACCTTCCCCAGGAGAGACTCTGCCTTTAGGGTCATCCAAGTATCCCTGCTCTCAGAACCGGAGGTCCACTGGTTTTCTATAATGTACTCTTTCCCTCCTGCCACATCCTGCCCCCTTCACATTCACGAGTCATTACCAGCCAGGGAAGGTCATCCAAGTTTCCTCCAGCATGGGCGATATCTTTGGGACCGAGACTTTCCTTGGAGAGCTGCTGAGAGCGGACAGTCCCAAAAACAAGTGTCAAAGGGCCCAAGGGAAAGGGGACTGTGCCCTGGAGGCTCACTTCACAGGGATCAGTGTTTGCTCCACAGCTGTAGCTCTGGGCTGACGCCCCCCAGACCCCTTCCTTCTCGGAGTGACCCGCCCCCAGGCCACCTGCTCCGGGGAGTTCTGTGCACTTTACTCTTTGGACTTCTCCTCACGTGTGCCCTGGTTTTATGGGGAGAGGGAATCGCTGTTGGGAAGGCAGAGCAGTTGCAACCCTCTCTGCCCTTGCTTCATGTGGCTGGAGCCCAGGCAAGGAGAGCAGGAGCCAGCGTGAGACTGAGGCCCCCTGGTGCCTATCAAGGACCAGAGTGAAGGGGACTACATCTCCCAGCCCTTCACCTTTTAAATATGAGTGGTTTTAAAAGGAAAAAAATGAAACCAGGCAACAGCAACAATATTCTGTTTTTAAAATAGGGACAAGACTGTTGTCACTTTTTAGACATGTATCCCATTCCTTTTGGCTCTGCAATATTTGGGGCTGTAGCTCCTTCCAAGCCCATGGTAGTCCCTCCCCGAGTCTCTCCCAGTAGAATGCAGCCTCCCTTCCCTGGCCCCTTCCCTCTCAGTGACGGTGACTCCCTGGGGCCTTCTCGTGGAACCCAGAGGGGCTGAGGACTGTGGCCTGGCTGGCGGGCCAGCGTGGTGCTCCTCAGGACTGCAGCACTGAGATGGAACCTGGCCTCAGTTTAGGAACAGGGGCCACAACAGGGCAGGAACCCACCACCCTCCACATAGGAATACAACCAGTGGGGCCACATCATGTGAGGCATCAGACCCACACTGTCAGCCCAGCAGGCCGGGCTGTGTCCTTCAGACCCAGTGCTGCCCTAGACTCTGACTCGGGACTCCAGCTTGCCACGTGCCCTCTCCCCTCTTGAATGTACTCTGGTCTTGCAGTGTGCTGCTGGGACTTTCTTGCTCAGCCATCACTCTGGTCACCTTGTTTGCTCTGGGTCTGGCTGAATTTTCTGCCCTGAGATCTGGGCATAAAGTGGATGAAACTTGAAAGACCTTCAGTGTAGATCCAGATGGCCAACCTGTCCTTGTTAAGTTACTTGCTTCTTGGGAATCAGTGTCCCCTGCTGAGCTGAAAAGGAAATGGATTCCAATCTCTTCCAACCTTTAAGGTGATAGATAGTTTGAGCAAGACTGGAGAATGGACAACACTATGAAGCTGTGGCTAGAAAGGGACTGTCATGTCCCATCCTTTGGCCAGATTGACTGGGGATGTCCGGACAGATGCCTGCATGGGTGGTGAGGGCCACATCTGCACACGAGCCAGTGGCTGCTTGCAGTTCACTGCTGTGATGCCAGAGTGTGTTCAAAGGTGACTCTCCTGCTCTTCTGGACTCTTCTCTCAGGCAAGAAAGGCTGCAGGCTGCCTGCTATGTGATGCCTGAGCACAAAGCCAAGGAACTGAACTAAGTCTTTCTGTTAAGTCCTGAGTTTGTCATTGGCAGGTTTACTTGTGGCCAGCTCTCTCTGCCCTTGGGTGTCTGAGCAGGCAGACCAGAAGACCAGGCACTGGACCTGCATGCCAAAGGGACTGGTCATCTCCTGAGGACCTGTAAATGACCCTGTGGACTGTTCCGCACGATCCGGAACCCACTTTTTATTCACTCCCCATGTCTTTGGCCTTCCTCTTCTTTCTCTTTCCCTCTGCCATCCTGACACTGATAGTTTGTCATATAAATTCCCCGGGTTGTGTTTTTTTTTCTAGAAAAAAATTAAAAGGGAAAACAAAACCAAAAAAACCAGAAACCACGAATAAGAATGGAAATGACAATGGCTGCCTGTCATTTTTCTGTCACGATTTTCCTGATTTGGTTTGTTCCCTTTGTCTCAGAGAAGCAGGAGATGTTGATGAGGCTGTATTTTTTTTTCTTTTTCTTGTTTTTGAGACAAGAGTCTCGCTCTGTCACCCGGGCTGGAGTGTAACGTGGCATGATCTCAGCTCACTGCAACCTCTGCCTCCTGGGTTCAAGCGATTATCCTGCCTCAGCCTCCTGAGTAGCTGGGATTACAGGCATGCGCCACTATGCCCAGATAATTTTTTTGTATTTTTAGTAGAGACAGGGTTTCACCATGTTGGCCAGGCTGGTCTGGAACTCCTAACCTCAGGTTATCCACCCACCTTGGCCTCCCAAAGTGCTGGGATTATAGGCATGAACCACCGTGCCTGGCCAAAGATGTAATTTAAAATAGTTAGAAGGGACTTGGCATGGGCCAGCTCCGTGCATGGCATTTTCACCCCCAGAGCTTCCTAATCCTGTTTTCACACAGGAAGTTTCTAGGTCTTTCTAGAACAGCTAGAAATAGTAGCTGACTCCCGCCCAAGGCCCAACCTTCAAACCCTGAGCTCTTCAGGCTGCATCCTCTGGTGAGCTATAGAGGAGAACGTGGCTCCTAAACTCTAGCCATCCTGTGGGAGGAAATAGACTTCTTTGGGCTGTGGCTTGCAGAACAAACTACACTTTTTTTCCCTCTATTGTTTAAATTTTATTTAATAATTTGTGTGTTTTTCTGTCTTTATTTTCTGTATTTCACGTGTTCCTTCACTCCCTAGAAACTGCACTTTCTTTGAAACCATAGGTAATGAATCTTACTAGGAGAGGCATGGGGATAGAGACAGTTCTGGGAGTGTGACCTGTAAGCCTCCTGTAGGGCAGTGCCAGGCCTTGATTGCCCACGTTCTCTCCGTTCCTTCTTCCTTCATACATTTGATCACACAGCCTACACCCAGCCCCGAGTGTGCATCACGGTAAAAGAGCTGAGGGCTCTCTTCAGGGAGCAGCCCATTTAGGTCTCTTTTGTTGTTGTTAGGGAGAATACACATCTTTCTTGGAAGCTGGGAGTGTGTTCTCATTTCATGTCCATTCAGACAAAGCACCATTAGGCACCATGAAATATACAGTGACGGACAGGACCCTGTCTGCAAGGATTTTATGTCCTTAGTTCAGGAGATGGACTTGTCCACAGAAAGGCAGAGTGAAGTGGGCGGCCGGCTCGGAAAAGTCCTGTGCCCAGAAGGGAGCCAGTTCTGACCTGAGTGATAATGAAAGGCTTCCTGGAGGACGCAGCTTGAGCCACACTTGATGTGGGAGTGAACTGGGATAGGGACACTCCTGCTGAGAGAATGGCAAGAGCAAAAGCACACTGGTGGCCAGGAGGTGGTAAGAGCCGAGGTTAGAAAGGTGAGGGGTGCTCATTTAAGGCACTAACAGCAGAAGGAGCCCAGGAAGGATTTTCAGAAGGGAAGGGAGGGATGCAACCTTATTTTAATGACTGGTGACAGTAGGAAGGGTTCTGCCTGGCCTTAAGTGAGGGTGTTGAAAGTGGGAGACAGGACCTGCCAAAGGGGAAGAGGGCGGTCACAGTCAATCCCAGGGCCCAGTGTCTCAGCCAGGTGCTGGAGTTGGGAATGCGGGAGCCCCAGTCTCTGCCCACCTGTCACGTGGCAGCTGGAAGGTGGCATCAACTGCACAGGCGAAGAGGGGCCCGCACACGAGAAGCCATGGGATGTGAAGGGCCGCAAGGAGAGGACCCTGGGACACAGGAAGAGGTGGTGCATCTGGGGCAGGGCGGCTTTCCCAAGATGACTAGAGAATCTTCAGCTGGCATCTTGCCTGAAATATCCACGCTCTCAGCCACTACACTAATGGAACACAGATGCTATGGGGAGACAGAAGGGAACTGACAAACTTCATGCCCCTGTTTTCAAATAGCCTGCAATCTTACCTCTTCCTCTGCATTTTTTGGGGGGAGTGACATTTTAATGGGAGGCAGGAGGTTTGTGGAGAAGAGAAAATGTTTTTTTTGTGGGGGTGGGTAGAGACAGTCTCACCATGTTGCCCAGGCTGGTCTCAAACTACTGGCTTCAGGCAATCCTTCTGCCTCCCTTCCCAAAGGGTTGGGATTACAGGCTTGAGCCACTGCACCAAGCCTGAAAATGTCGTTTTGAATGAGCCCACCTGAAACGAAGACGCTTCATTAGGGTTACTGGTTTGAGAATTAAGATCAGTTCTGGCCGGGTGCGGTGGCTCACGCCTATTATCCCAGCACTTTGGGAGGCCGAGGTGGGTGGATCACAAGGTCAGGAGATCGAGACCATTCTGGCCAACATGGTGAAACCCCGTCTCTACTAAAAATACAAAAATTAACCAGGCATGGTGGCAGGTGCCTGTAGTCCCAGCTACTCGGGAGGCTGAGGCAGGAGAATCACTTGAACCCGGGAGGCAGAGGTTGCAGTGAGCCGAGATCATGCCACTGGACTCCAGCCTGACAGAGTGAGACTCCATCTCAAACACACACACACACACACACACACACCACACACACACACACAGGTTCCTCACCATAAGCTTTGGGGAAAATTCTTGGCTTTTTTGCTGGGGGAGAGAGCAGTGCCCAGGGAAGATTGGCTGATCTCAGAGCTGGAGGGTTTATGCGGGACTGGCCAGCCCCTTCAGCTGAGTGGGACAGCAACACAGTGGGTGGTAAGGGGCTTCATAAGATGTACAAGATGAGGGAGAGGCCCCTCCAGCCAACCCTGTGTCTAAAGAGTCAGGTAACGAAGAACTTTCCAGAGACAGCTGTGAGTCCGTCTGGCTTAAGGGGTTGTACAGGTGTCTGAGAATGGGGCCTGAAGGTGCAGGGCCTGCAGGCTGCCCTGTTTGGAAGGTTCCTGTCCTTCTGTCTTGGTAGAAAATGGCAGCTAGCCTTGTAAAGGGCCTCCTTGTGTAGCGAGATAGACCATGTAGCCCCAGATGCCCCCATGGCTTCACTTCCCTCTTGGGGGTCTCTCAGTATATGTCTAGTGCCACCACTATTGGTGGAGAGTTTCCTTCTGGAATAACCTTGGGGTGGTGGATGGGTTTTATTTTAATAAAAGAAGAATGTCTCATTCATTTTTTCTTATTTATTTTTTGAGACGGAGTCT